AGACTTTTTCTCTCCATACGTTATGATGTAAATTTTGCTATTCGATTTTCACCTCAGTTTCCTTAAAATGCAAATTCAAGGCTATTTAGCTGACAACCGCTTAGAGTAGTAAAACAGGTTATCAAGAATTCGAAGGTGTGGCTGGGCACGGTGGCTCACGTCTGTAATCCTAGCATTTGGGAGGCTGAGCCGCAAAGATCTCTTGAGGTCAGGAGTTCAAAACCATCTTGGCCAACATGTTGAAACCCCGTCTCTACTAAAAATACAAAAAAAATTAGCCAGGTGTGGTGGCAGGTGCCTATAATCCCAGCTACTCAGGAAGCTGAGGCAGGAGAATCACTTGAAGCCAGGAGGCAGAGGTTGCAGTGAGTCGAGATCAAGCCATTGCACTCCAGCCTGGGCAACAGAGTGAGACTCTGTCTCAAAAAAAAAAAAAAAAAAGTAAAAAAGAATTTGAAGGTGTAAGAAAAAAGCTCTTTATGAATCTATAAGATGAACTTCTTTCAGCATACCTAATACATCTGTGTATTTATGTGTTGTTGTGTACACAGTGTTTTGCTACTGAAAATATATAAAAGAGCTCTAATTAATTGGCTTAAGAAAATAAAAGCACTTGGCTGGGTGCAGTGGCTCATGCCTGTACTCCCAGCACTTTGGGAGGCTGAGGTAGGTAGATCACCTGAGGTCAGGAGTTTGAGACTAGCCTGGCCAACATGGTGAAACCCCATCTCTACTAAAAATACAAAAATTAGCCGGACGTGGTGGTGCGCGCCTATAATCCCAGCTACTCCAGAGGCTGAGGCAGGAGAATTGTTGGATCCCGGGAGGAAGAGGTTTCATTGAGCTGAGATCTCATTACTGTACACTCCAGCCTGGGTGACAGAGCAAGACTCCATCTCAAAAAAAAAAAAAAAAAGCTAGTGATTCCATATCTTCAAATCAAATTTCAGTGGAGTGTTTACCGGGCAAGGAAGGCAGGGGGGTCAGCTTGCTGACAGCCTCAACCTGCCAGCCCTCAGCCTGCACATTTGTGATCACCTGGTCACACACCTGGGCAGGAGGCTGCCCCTCCCTGGTTTGAGGAAGCAGGAAAAGGTACCCGCGAGAGACAGCCAGCAGTTCTGTGGAGCAGCGGTGGCCGGCTAGGATGGGCTGTCTCTGGGGTCTGGCTCTGCCCCTTTTCTTCTTCTGCTGGGAGGTTGGGGTCTCTGGGAGCTCTGCAGGTAAGGAGGCCTAGAAGGGCCTGGTGGGCCTCCAGGCTCACCAAGTCAGTCTTAACCAACACAGGCCCCAGCACCCGCAGAGCAGACACTGCGATGACAACGGACGACACAGAAGTGCCCGCTATGACTCTAGCACCGGGCCACGCCGCTCTGGAAACTCAAACACTGAGCGCTGAGACCTCTTCTAGGGCCTCAACCCCAGCCGGCCCCGTTCCAGAAGCAGAGACCAGGGGATCCAAGAGAATTTCCCCTGCAAGAGAGACCAGGAGTTTCACAAAAACATCTCCCAACTTCATGGTGCTGATCGCCACCTCCGTGGAGACATCAGCCGCCAGTGGCAGCCCCGAGGGAGCTGGAATGACCACAGTTCAGACCATCACAGGCAGTGATCCCGAGGAAGCCATCTTTGACACCCTTTGCACCGATGACAGCTCTGAAGAGGCAAAGACACTCACAATGGACATATTGACATTGGCTCACACCTCCACAGAAGCTAAGGGCCTGTCCTCAGAGAGCAGTGCCTCTTCCGACGGCCCCCATCCAGTCATCACCCCGTCACGGGCCTCAGAGAGCAGCGCCTCTTCCGACGGCCCCCATCCAGTCATCACCCCGTCACGGGCCTCAGAGAGCAGCGCCTCTTCCGACGGCCCCCATCCAGTCATCACCCCGTCACGGGCCTCAGAGAGCAGCGCCTCTTCCGACGGCCCCCATCCAGTCATCACCCCCTCATGGTCCCCGGGATCTGACGTCACTCTCCTCGCTGAAGCCCTGGTGACTGTCACAAACATCGAGGTTATTAATTGCAGCATCACAGAAATAGAAACAACGACTTCCAGCATCCCTGGGGCCTCAGACACAGATCCCATCCCCACGGAAGGGGTGAAGGCCTCGTCCACCTCCGATCCACCAGCTCTGCCTGACTCCACTGAAGCAAAACCACACATCACTGAGGTCACAGCCTCTGCCGAGACCCTGTCCACAGCCGGCACCACAGAGTCAGCTGCACCTGATGCCACGATTGGGACCCCACTCCCCACCAACAGCACCATAGAAAGAGAAGTGACAGCACCCGGGGCCACGACCCTCAGTGGAGCTCTGGCCACAGGGAATCCCCTGGAAGAAACCTCAGCCCTCTCTGTTGAGACACCAAGTTACGTCAAAGTCTCAGGAGCAGCTCCGGTCTCCATAGAGGCTGGGTCAGCAGTGGGCAAAACAACTTCCTTTGCTGGGAGCTCTGCTTCCTCCTACAGCCCCTCGGAAGCCGCCCTCAAGAACTTCACCCCTTCAGAGACACTGACCACGGACATCGCAACCAAGGGGCCCTTCCCCACCAGCAGGGACCCTCTTCCTTCTGTCCCTCCAACTACAACCAACAGCAGCCGAGGGACGAACAGCACCTTAGCCAAGATCACAACCTCAGCGAAGACCACGATGAAGCCCCCAACAGCCACGCCCACGACTGCCCGGACGAGGCCGACCACAGACATGAGTGCAGGTAAGTGGCTCCTGCTGGTGATCTTCGGGGATCTGATTTTCATCTTACTGTTCTCCATTTGCAGGTGAAAATGGAGGTTTCCTCCTCCTGCGGCTGAGTGTGGCTTCCCCGGAAGACCTCACTGACCCCAGAGTGGCAGAAAGGCTGATGCAGCAGGTGAGTGGGCACTTTCCGGGCCAGGGGAGTAGCTGAAAGGACAGCTGGCTCTTTTGCTCTCCAGCTCCACCGGGAACTCCACGCCCACGCGCCTCACTTCCAGGTCTCCTTACTGCGTGTCAGGAGAGGCTAACGGACATCAGCTGCAGCCAGGCATGTCCCGTATGCCAAAAGAGGGTGCTGCCCCTAGCCTGGGCCCCCACCGACAGACTGCAGCTGCGTTACTGTGCTGAGAGGTACCCAGAAGGTTCCCATGAAGGGCAGCATGTCCAAGCCCCTGACCCCAGATGTGGCAACAGGACCCTCGCTCACATCCACCGGAGTGTATGTGTGGGGAGGGGCTTCACCTGTTCCCAGAGGTGTCCTTGGACTCACCTTGGCACATGTTCTGTGTTTCAGTAAAGAGAGACCTGATCACCCATCTGTGTGCTTCCATCCTGCATTAAAATTCACTCAGTGTGGCCCAGAGGCTGTCTATTGATCTGCATGCTTTCGCCATT